GCCACTGCACTCCAGCCTGGGCGACAGAGCCAGACTCCGTCTCAAAAAAAAAAAAAAAGCATTTCACACCAAGTATCACTAAAGCACAGATCCTTGGGGCCTTTGCAATTGCTGTTCTCTCTTCCTGTAGTGTTCTTATCTTCATAAACACATGGCTTGCTTCCCCACCTCTTCAAGGGCTCCGTTCAAATGACTCCCCCCCGCCCCGCCTAACCTCTAATTTCCAGTCTCCTTCCTCTCTTTTCATGTCACCACCACCTGATTTACGTAGGCGTTTGTGTCTCCCCTCCTTGAAACTTAACTTCGTGAAGGTAGAATCTTATCTGATTTGGTGCAGTATCTCCATAACCCAGTTAGACAGTAAATTTTTGTTGAATTTACCAGTGTATGGTTACTGTCCCAATTCTGGACACAAATTCTATAATACATATGAAAAGGAGCTGAAAATATATAGTAATACATAAATGTAAAACATTATTGCTGCCTGAATTTAACTTTTGCTGACTGGATCCACAGACAAGAAAGAGAAATACCAAATACAACTAATTCAACTCTGTTTATTTTTGACGAAACCGATTTCTTTCATTCAGTTCATACTACGCGTCCACACTGTGCCTCCAAAAATATTTGCCCTTATAACTGAATGCTCAGAAAGGCTAAGAAATCTGCCCAAGGTCCCCTGGCAATCCAGCCAGAGATGTGAGTCACTCTTAAGGTTGGATTTAATACAAATGTTTGAAGGACGGAGCGACAGGCCAGCTGCCCTAGGGAAGCAAAATGCTAAGTGCTCTGATGCGAGGACCGGAGGACAAGGTTCGCGGATGAACCACAGGAACTTCCGGGTTTTAAAGATCCTGGCGCCAAGTTCAGGGCGTTGACCGCGAAGGACGAGGCGTCCCCGTGACGTCCTGCTCTTCCAATGAACTTCAGGCCTGCGGAGACGACGGAGAACGGAAGTTCTCTGCCTGTGTGCTGGTTGGTTGCGCGTTGAGGCCAGCCCCGCCTCCCATCTTCCGGTCTCCTCAGAAGTCGCTTAGCTCTTCGGTGGTTGTCCCACGTCCGGAGGCCTAGCCGTCGCTTACCTAGGATGCCGCGTGGAAGCCGAAGCCGCACCTCCCGCATGGCCCCTCCGGCCAGGTGAGACCATCGCAGGGTTTGAGACCAAAGCGGGAACTTGATGTTTTTTTCTTTTCTTTCACAGCCGGGCCCCTCAGATGAGAGCTGCACCCAGGCCAGCACCAGTCGCTCAGCCACCAGCAGCGGCACCCCCATCTGCAGTTGGCTCTTCTGCTGCTGCGCCCCGGCAGCCAGGTCTGATGGCCCAGATGGCAACCACTGCAGCTGGCGTGGCTGTGGGCTCTGCTGTGGGGCACACATTGGGTCACGCCATTACTGGGGGCTTCAGTGGAGGAAGTAATGCTGAGCCTGCGAGGCCTGACATCACTTACCAGGTGGGAATTTAGGCAGCATTTCCCTTCCATGGTCTCAGCAATGTTGAATGTTTTGCCTTTGCAGGAGCCTCAGGGAACCCAGCCAGCACAGCAGCAGCAGCCTTGCCTCTATGAGATCAAACAGTTTCTGGAGTGTGCCCAGAACCAGGGTGACATCAAGCTCTGTGAGGGTTTCAATGAGGTGCTGAAACAGTGCCGACTTGCAAACGGTAGGTAATTTGTCCAATTTACATCTGCTTAATTCACATTCTTCTAACTTAATCTTTTCTGTTTGCAGGATTGGCCTAATGAAGAAGTTCAACCTGGAGAGATGGAAAATCAGCTCTCATAACTAAGTTAATTTAGTATAAAAATAGAATTGATAGTGAGGGTATAAAGTGTAACCATCAGTTAAACCTCTCCTGTCATTCCTGGCTTCCTTGCTTCAGAATTGAAATGGAAGTGGGGGTGTCCCTACTCTGTAGAATCTGGGACTGGGCAAATGTTTGTGTGGCCTCCTTAAACTAGCTGTTATGTTATGATTTTATTCTTTGTGAGTTAATTAGAATAAAGTCATTTTCTTCCAAGGTATGGTTCATTTAGTCTATAGTCTCTGGTT